TCAAGCGATTCTCCTGCCTCAGCCTCCCGAGTAGCTGGGATTACAGGGGTGCACCACTACGACCGGCTAATTTTTGTTATTTTTAGTAGAGACAGGGTTTCACCGTGTTGGCCTGGCTGGTCTTGAACTTCTGGCCTCAAGTGATCCACCCGCCTCGGCCTCCAAAAGTGCTAGGATTACAGGCATGAGCCACCGCGCCCCACTATAGCCATTTTTAAACTGTCCCAAGTTTCTGAGGAAACGGAATTGTTCACCATTTGACAGAGAAGAAAACTCTGGCTCAGATACTCCCCTTTTAGAATTGTTTCGGGGGCTGGCTCGTCCGTCAAACTTTAAAAAAATAACAACAGCATGCTGAGTTGAAGTTAAAAGAGCTGGGGTCTGGAGGTCGCTGGGCTCAGGGGCGCTGCCACTCAACAGCTGCGCCGAGCTGGGGACGCGCAGGGGAAGCAAGTTCCCAGCTCTGTGGACTCCAGGTCTGAGAAAAATCCTGTCGGTATTCAGCCACCCAGTGTTCCCATCAATACGATGAGAATAATGAGGACAATAGCCACCACGTCCGGCAAACTCAGGCGTGAGCTGCGAGGACTCGGTACCGCCCGGCAGGGAAAAAGCAGGGCCTGGAGGCCGAGGAGCCCCACCCGCACCCACCACGTGGAGCCGGCCGGGCCTGCGGCGAAGCCACAGGGCGACTCCCGGGGCGCGGAGCGGGGCGGGGGCGGGACTAGCACGGCCCCACTCTGCCGACGCCTCTCCCAGGTCGCGACACCGGCGAGCCGCTCCGCCCGGCCACCGTGTCCCTCAGCACCCACGGACGCCGGGAGAGGAGGAGGTGGCGAGGGGCACGGCCGGGAGGCGTGGCCTCCGCTTCCCCTTTTTTTTTTTTTTTGGTCCGCCTAGCTAAGGAAAGGTTCCCCTGCGCCTTTAAGAGGCCGACGCGGGCAGCCGATTGGCCCAGACGCCTCGGTGACGTCACGCCGGGGCCGGAGCCCTCCCCCTCCCGCCGCGCCGCGCGCTCGCGGACAGTCGGCGCGCGGGCCGGGCCGGGCCGGCGCCCCTCTGCCTCGCGCGCTTGTCGCGTTGCCCCGGGCTCCGGGGGATGCCCCCGGCCGAGCCCTTCTCATGGCCGCCGACGTCTTCATGTGCTCCCCGCGCCGGCCTCGCAGCCGGGGCCGCCAGGTGCTGCTCAAGCCCCAGGTGTCCGAGGACGACGACGACTCGGACACGGATGAGCCGTCCCCGCCGCCCGCCTCCGGCGCGGCCACCCCGGCCCGGGCCCACGCGAGCGCCGCGCCACCGCCGCCTCGGGCCGGGCCGGGCCGCGAGGAACCTCCGCGCCGCCAGCAGATCATCCACAGCGGCCACTTCATGGTGTCGTCGCCGCACCGAGAGCACCCGCCCAAGAAGGGCTACGATTTCGACACGGTCAACAAACAGACGTGCCAGACCTACAGCTTCGGCAAGACTAGCTCCTGCCACCTGTCCATCGACGCCTCGCTCACCAAGCTCTTCGAGTGCATGACTTTGGCCTACAGGTAGGGACCCCCGCGACCCCCTGAGGCCCCGGACTGAGTCTCCCCGCTTTGCCTTGCCTTTCAGTGGGAAGTTGGTGTCTCCAAAGTGGAAGAATTTCAAGGGCCTGAAGCTACAGTGGAGAGACAAGATCCGGCTCAATAATGCCATCTGGCGGGCCTGGTACATGCAGTGTAAGTGCCGCCCAGCCTGGGCGCCGGTGGTGATGGTGCTGACTCTCACCCTCTCTCTGCTCAGATCTGGAGAAGCGCAAGAATCCTGTGTGCCACTTTGTGACACCCCTGGACGGCTCTGTGGACGTAGACGAGCACCGCCGGCCGGAGGTACTTGGCAGTGACCAAGGGTGGCTGAGAGTCCTCTTCACTCTGCTCTCTGTCCCTGTCCTAGGCCATCACCACGGAAGGGAAGTACTGGAAGAGCCGCATCGAGATTGTGATCCGGGAGTATCACAAGTGGAGAACCTACTTCAAGAAAAGGGTATCTGGCTGGAGTGTTCAGGCAGCCCGCCTGTGACCGCCGTGTCCTGTCCCTTTGCCCACAGCTACAGCAGCACAAGGATGAGGACCTCTCCAGCCTGGTCCAGGTGGGTGAGCCTGGGAGCTCTGAGGACCCCCAATGCTTCCTCCCCTGTGTTGGTGTTGTGTTAGGACGATGACATGCTGTATTGGCACAAGCACGGGGATGGATGGAAGACCCCCGTCCCCATGGAGGAGGATCCCCTGCTGGACACAGACATGCTCATGTCGGAATTCAGCGACACCCTCTTCTCCACACTTTCTTCACACCAGCCGGTGGCCTGGCCCAATCCCCGGGAAATAGGTAACCCAAACCAGGGCCTTGGGCTTTGAACACAAAATGGTTCCTCTCTCTGTGATTCTTGCAGCACATCTGGGAAATGCAGACATGATCCAGCCGGGACTGATTCCTTTGCAGCCTAACCTGGACTTCATGGACACCTTTGAGCCTTTCCAGGGTGAGGACCAGAGGCAGAGAGAGCACGGTTGCGAGCTCAGAAGACCCCTGCTGTTGTTTTTCAGACCTCTTCTCTTCTAGCCGCTCCATTTTTGGCTCCATGCTACCTGCATCTGCCTCAGCACCTGTACCAGATCCCAACAACCCACCTGCACAGGTAGAGGAAGCTGGGGGATGGGTGGGGGAAGGATTGCTTCCTGGCTCCTTTCTTCCTTTTTCAGGAGAGCATCCTGCCGACCACAGCCCTCCCCACTGTGAGCCTTCCTGACAGCCTCATCGCGCCCCCTACCGCCCCATCCCTGGCTCACATGGATGAGCAGGGCTGTGAACACACCTCCCGGACTGAGGACCCGTTTATCCAGCCCACGGACTTCGGTCCCTCAGAGCCGCCACTGAGTGTCCCGCAGCCCTTCCTCCCTGTCTTCACCATGCCCCTGCTGTCTCCCAGCCCCGCCCCACCGCCCATCTCCCCCGTGTTACCATTAGTTCCTCCTCCTGCCACTGCCCTGAACCCCCCGGCTCCACCCACCTTCCATCAGCCACAGAAGTTTGCTGGAGTCAACAAAGCGCCGTCTGTCATCACCCACACGGCCTCTGCCACCCTCACCCACGATGCCCCCGCCACCACCTTTAGCCAGAGTCAGGGCCTTGTGATCACCACCCATCACCCTGCCCCGTCAGCGGCCCCTTGTGGGCTGGCACTGTCTCCTGTCACCCGGCCTCCCCAGCCACGGTTAACTTTTGTGCACCCCAAACCTGTATCCTTGACTGGGGGCAGGCCTAAGCAGCCCCACAAAATAGTGCCTGCTCCCAAACCAGAGCCCGTGTCCTTGGTGTTGAAGAATGCCCGTATCGCCCCAGGTGAGCCAGGCGGGGAGACTCAGTGCGGGGCTGCTGCACCTGAACATCCTCCTTATCCTGGCAGCTGCCTTTTCAGGCCAACCACAAGCGGTGATCATGACGTCAGGGCCTCTGAAGAGAGAAGGGATGTTGGCCTCCACCGTGTCCCAGTCCAACGTGGTCATTGCGCCTGCTGCCATCGCCAGGGTGAGGAGGGCCCTAGGCAGACCTGCAGTGTCTCAGGGGTGACCTGTCTCCCATGTCACTGCAGGCTCCTGGGGTCCCGGAGTTCCACAGCAGCATCCTGGTGACAGATCTCGGCCATGGCACGAGCAGCCCGCCTGCCCCCGTCTCCCGGCTCTTCCCAAGCACAGCGCAAGACCCCCTGGGGAAGGGCGAGCAGGTCCCGCTGCATGGGGGCAGCCCCCAGGTCACTGTCACAGGGCCCAGTGAGTGTTCACTCGGCGGGATGGTTGGGGCACTCCGCCCCTCAGAGGAGTCTGTTCTTACCAGGTCGGGACTGCCCAAACTCAGGGCAGGCCTCTCCGTGTGCATCGGAGCAGAGCCCCAGTCCTCAATCTCCCCAGAACAACTGCTCAGGGAAATCCGACCCCAAAAATGTGGCTGCACTAAAGGTACCGCATGTCTCCTCTTGGTTCCCTTGGGAGTGCCTGTCTTAGTGACCAGCGGGTTCTCCAGCAGAACCGGCAGATGAAGCACATCTCAGCTGAGCAGAAAAGGCGCTTCAACATCAAGATGTGCTTCGACATGCTCAACAGCCTCATCTCCAACAATTCCAAGCTGGTGAGTTGCCAAGAGCGTGGGCTGTGGCAGGGGTGCTGCCTCCAGCCACCTGCCCCTTCTGCAGACCAGTCACGCCATCACACTGCAGAAGACTGTGGAGTACATCACCAAGCTGCAGCAGGAGAGAGGCCAGATGCAGGAGGAGGCCCGGCGGCTGCGGGAGGAGATCGAGGAGCTCAATGCCACCATCATGTGAGCTTCTGGGCCTTGGGGCTCCAACCAGGCTCCACAGCTCCCACGGCTCCTGTCATTTCAGCTCCTGCCAGCAGCTGCTCCCTGCCACGGGAGTCCCCGTTACCCGGCGCCAGTTTGATCACATGAAAGACATGTTTGACGAATACGTGAAAACCCGGACCTTGCAGAATTGGAAGTTCTGGATTGTATCTTTGGGTTTTCTTTTTGCTCTTCCCGGGTGCTTGCCTTTTCTTTAACCACACACTGCAGTTCAGCATCATCATCAAGCCGCTGTTTGAGTCGTTCAAGGGCATGGTGTCCACCAGCAGCCTGGAGGAGCTGCACCGGACGGCGCTCTCCTGGCTGGACCAGCACTGCTCCCTGCCCATCCTCAGGCCGAGTGAGTGGGGCAGTGCCAGGGTGGGGGGCTTCAACAACAAGCAAAGATTATCCCATATGTTAAGGTTATAGAAGCTTAATATCAGAACAGCTGGCAGCCCCATGGCACCAGGAACAGCATAGGATGCTCCACCTACGGCAGCTCCTGGATTTGGGGAGGCTTCTGGAGGCAGAGGGGTGAGTGCCCAGGTCTCGGTGTCGGCCCCTGGACTGCCTGTGTCTGACCCTTTCTGTCTTGCAGTGGTATTGAGCACGCTGCGGCAGCTGAGCACCTCCACCTCCATCCTCACAGACCCGGCACAGCTGCCAGAGCAGGCGTCCAAGGCTGTCACCAGGATTGGCAAGAGATTGGGAGAGTCCTAGCTGCTTAGCTGGCATGTGGCCGCATGAGATGCCAGGAGACCCTTCCCTGCCCATGGAGAGTAGGCTGCGCCCCCCAGCCCTTCCTGACGCTCAGCCTCGGGGCCTCTCTCCAACTCTGCCGGCCCACCGTGGCATCGGGAGGCCATGCTCAGGTCTGAAGCAGGTTTGGGGCCTGCTGACAGCAATAGCCCGCCTTTGGGAACCCCTTGCTGTGAACTCTCTCACTCAGTGACCTCAGTCACCAACCTCCTCTGCCCTCGGGGCAGCCCACACAAAAGGGAAGTGCTGGCCGTGCTGGTCCTGCCCTGCTGGTGGCCTGCCGGGCCTGGCGCCGGTGAGCGGAATCGATGGGATGAGGGTGACAGGGCCTGCTCCTGTCCTGAGGCCCAGCCTTGTCCCTCCTGCCACGTCCTGTCCACATGCATGCCTCTGCCTGATGCCCTGCTCCACTCTCTGGTCTGCCCGTGGGGCAGTTGGAAGGCGTCTTTCTTTCTCCCCTCAACTCTGACAGCACCCAGCCCTTGTGGATGGACTTGGGCTTCTATTCAGGCTTATGCATGGCAGGCTGCCAGGGGGAAGTGCCTTCTTCAGAGGTCCTCCAGGACACATGTGTGCAGAAACGGTGGATGTGGAACACACAGGACCAGAATGGAAGCGTGTGATGCACGGTGGCTGCTCTGGCTGAGAGGCCCTGCTGGGCATGTTTCATCTGTCCCCTTTTAGCTCCACCTGACATTGCAGGATCCATGGGGACTCAGCCCAGGGCCTTCTCGGATGTCACCTCACCGCTGTGGCCCTTCTGCCGTTCTTCTCCACTTGGCTCCAGCTGCAGCTGTTGACAGATCAAGCATGTCCTGTGGGAGCTTAGAACCCTGAAGTTCTAGTGTCTGAAAGATCAGACTCCACGTCCTGCTGTCAGCCTTGTCATCTTGTCTGATGTCTTTCAGCTGGGAGCCCCAAACCAGGACAGTTCTCGGACCAAAGATGCCCCCACACTCAAAAGTCTGTCCCGTCTTGTGTTTGGAGAAGGAAACAATGTTGGCAGGCAGCACTCTGTGGTGGTCAGCCCTCAGAGCTGTTTCTAGGCATCTCTCAGATCAGACAGCAAAGAATCTACCCAGATCTGGGCTGGGTGGAGGTGTGGCTGGGCTGGGGGCCATTCTGAGCCTGCAGTGAGAGTTTGGCCCAGCCTCAGTCCTTGCTCTTCTCTGGCTACCTCTGCAGGGAGCTGCAGGGGCAAGCACTCTCTCCAGCACTCAGGAAGCCCGGCCGAGGGTACCTCCTCGTGGAAAGAATGCACTTTAAAGCTCTGCTGAGGAGTTCGGAGCCCAGGCTTTCAGGCGACCTCTGCCCTCCCTGCCTCTCCTCACCCTCCCTCTCTTCCTGCAGGGCCTGGGAAGGGCTTTGAGGGAGCCTGGGAGCCATGTGAAGAGGGGCACGCCTGGGCTGTCCCACAGTTTAGATCCAGTTGGAGGTTCTCCCTGGCTCCTGCAGGCCTGCGGGGATCTCTCCCCACTTCAGGCCTCCGGCCAGCTGCCTGCCCTCTTGTCTGTGCTTCAGCCCTGCACAAAAGCAGCTTGGTGACACCACTCAGCCACCCAGAGTACGTGTTTACAGGCTTTCCAGATCACCTTCCTGTGGGGTGAACGTAATGAGGCGGGGCTGGTCCTTGGAATTTCCCCTGGAAAATGGTAACAGACTCCATCCTTGACCCGGGGATGAGCATGAAGGCATTGTCCCAAAGGCAGAGGCCACCGTGGTAGGAATTCCACCAAGGCCAGAAGGGAAAAAGGAAGAACCCACCGTGTCTGGCTGTGCGGGCCCTGGGGAGGGTCGTGAGTGCAGCCCCTCTCTACTTCTGTGCCTTTGTAAAACGTGTAGATAACCGCAGTGGTTGGCTGAGCCAAGAACTCTCCTAAATCAGTGGCTTTCTCCCCACCCCTTGCTGGGGAGTCATTTTTAAAAAAATCTGTGGGATATAAAATTGGCCTCCTGCTGCTTCAGCCTACCTCTCCCTCTGCTGACTTAATGTCGTGATTCTGTTTCTTCAGATATTTAAGGCTGTTAGGTTGTGTGAGCCTTGAAGTGTGTGTGTGTGTCCCAGCGACTGTCCACTGTCCAGGAGATGCATGTCTTTGTATTGGAGATATTTCTGTAACTCATTCTCTTGGTGCTCACGATTGCCATGGCCATAGGGCCACAGTGCCGTATCTGCTGCAGACATGATTGTTTCTTGTTCTAGAGGTTTTCTTGTTTTCGAATCTTGCCTGATGAATCCAGCCAGACCAAGGGGCCTAGATTTGACCTCTGTCCTGGGCTCCTGGGCCAGGTGCAGGAACATCTGAGGCCACTCTGCTGGCCACCTCCAGTGGGTGCTGACCACAGGATGGGCTTTGTTTACACTCATTTTCACCCTGATTCTTGCCCCCACTTTCATAAAAGAAACTTCAAAATGCTGACGCTTTGGAGAGTAAGAAAATCAATCTTGGCTGGGCACGGTGGCTCCTGCCTGTGATCCTAGCACTTTGGGAGGCTGAAGCTGAAGGATCACTTGAGCTCAGGAGTTGGAGACCAACCCTGGCAACATAACAAGACCCTGTCTCTACAAAAAAAAAAAAAAAAAAAAAAAATTTAGCCGTGTGTAGCAGTGAGTGCCTGTGGTCCCAGCTACTTGGGCCTGAGGCTGGAGGATTGCTTGAGCCTAGAAGTTGCAGTGAGCTATGATCATGCCACACTGTACTCCAGCCTGGATGACAGAGTGAAACCCTGCCTCTAAATAAAAGAAAATAGAGGCAGACTGTGGTGGCTCACGCCTGTAATCCCAGCACTTTGGTAGGCCAAGGCGGGTGGATCACCTGCAGTCAGGAGTTCACAACCAGCCTGACCAACATGGTGAAACCCTGTCTATACTAAAAATACAAAACATTAGCCACGTGTGGTGGTACACGCCTGTAATCCCAGCTACTCGGGAGGCTGAGTCAGGAGAATCACTTGAACCTGGGAGGCGGAGGTTGCAGTGAGCTGAGATTGTACCACTGCACTCCAGCCTGGGTGACAGAGCAAAACCCTATCTCAAAAAAAAAAAGAAGAAAAAAATAGAAAATCCAAAAAGAAAAACCAGAAGGCCTGCTGGCGTATAAATCCCTGGGCGGGTTTCTGATAAATTGCCCTGTGCTGTCAGCCCCTGCACTGCACTGCTGCCTTCCATGGTGGGTGGGAGACCCCAGAGCGGGGCAGGCGCCACTGAGGGCTTTTCTTGGAGTCGGCCAGCAGGCCACGCAGCATCCGGCACCCTGGGCGGGCTGGCTAGCTGCCTTCTTAGGACATCTCTACTTTGAAGGATTTTACCGCAGGAAGCAATAGCAGCGCTGGCCATTGGTGCTGATGACAGCATTGGGTCTGGTTGAGGGGAAGGGGCTGGAAAGCAGCAGACCCCCCCAGTGCTGCGCATGGTCCCGGAGCTGTCAGCCAGGGGAGTGGGGTCAGCCGTCAGCCAGCCCTCCCATTTCCCGCCCATGGGCCCTGACCACACTCCCTTTTCTAGAAGTCAATCCTAAGGTTTCTCTGCTCTGGCTAAGAGGATGTAAATTTGGATTCTTAGAGGGCATGGCACCCCCAGTCCCTGCCCAGATAAAGTAGCACAGTGGCAGGCAGCACCTCTGTCTGTTGCTGACGTTGGGGGGCTTACACACCCACCTCATCTCCGTGCACAGCCATGACTGGCCCTGCCGGCAGCTGGGGTGCAGGTAAGGGTCTCTCTCATAGAGGGGAGCTGCAGCTGAGAACTGGCGAGGCCCCTTCCTCCAAGGCCCTAGCTGGCCCCCGGGTGAACCTGAGGTGGCAGGTTCAGGTTTTCAAGATGGTGAGGTCTCGCTGTCTGCTGGACAGTACGTTAGGCTCTCAGAACTCATGGGTGTGGAGCTGGGCCTGTCCCGGGCCAGTGGACCCCTGTGTGTGGGGGATTTGGGGTGCTGTGGGCCTGGTTATGCACTGGCAGATGGACCTTGCTTTGGTCCAGCTCTTTTCCTTACCCTGGCTCTGACGTGGGAAGGCTTGGAGGGCCCGTCTCATCACCCCCGTTCGCCCTCAGCTGTCCCTTTCCCTTGTCGCCTGGCCGCTGCCTCGCCCGCCTGAGGCCTCCTAGCAGGCAGCCTGGGTGTGAGTTGAGCCTCTCTCTTTTCCCTCTGGTGGGAAAGTGGCCTTTCCCTCAACACCTGCTCCCCGGCCCCAGAGGAACCCACCTGTTTTGGAGCTCAGCTTGGCCCAGCGTTTCCTTGGGGAAGGGAAAGGAGGGCTGGACAGCACTGATCCGGGCAGGCAGCGTGTGCAGCAGTGGCCAGCCAGAGTGCCAAAGATGCACGGGGATGTGGTGTGTGGCTCCGGGCCCTCGACATCTCTGCTTTGGGGGATTTTTACCTTGTCTGCACACTTGTCAGGGGAGAGGGGACAGCAAGGTGGGAGGTTGAAGAGCTTTGAGGCTCAGCAGCATGTTTGTGGCATTCGGTGGACACCATGGCCTTGGGCGGCTGGACAGGTTTTTGTGATGTGAGGGACACGCATGGGGCACATGGTAAGCTTGGCAAGGGCTCCAGGAACGCTGACGAAGGGTTTTAGGACCCCCACCCCCATGCCTGTACCAGGGCTGGCCTCCAGAGCGGGTGAGGACAGAGCAGCTGTGGGCTTTTCATTCTGAGGTCTTGGCCCCCCTGGCCACCGCAAGGGACTCTTTGCTTGTCAGGGCTTGCAAAAACCAACCTTCGAGAAAGAAAAGGGAACTCTTCACGTTGAATGTTGACTTTGTGTGTATGCGTGTGTGTGTGTGTGTGTGCACGCGCGCGTGTGCGTGTTGACTTCATGGAATTTTGTTTTGTGAAATTCCCCTCCAATCGTGTCAGAATTTACCTCCATGCCCCAGTCACACTGTTGGTTCTGCGCTCTGAACCTGGGTGTAGCTCATTTGAAGGACTCTCTTCTGCGTTTCCTAACAGTTATTTGGTGGTCTCAAGAGTTGAGGTTGTGGAGGGTTGGGAGAAACTGAAGTTCTATACATTTCCATAGAGTTTACATCCTGCAGTTAAAAGGCAGGGAGGGCTCAGCCCGGGCCCCACAGCTCCAGGCCATCCCCTACGGGCTGCCCACAGTGCCCCCTTTTCTCTAGCCGAATCTTTTTCGAACAGCCCGGGAAAGGAAAACGGATTCACTTGCTGATTTTGTTCACGGCGGAAGCACCATGTTCCGTTCCTTTTTCAGGTTCAGTTTGTTGTGTAAATGGCGGTTTTTTCTGGTGTGAGCTTTGGTGATGGTGGCAGGGCTCCTTTGAAGAGATGGTTCCACCTCGTGGTCTGAAGAACAAACCAGAGAAGAGTCTGGTTTGGCCAGAGGCCCCCTCCGGTCCACGTCACCCTGAGTACACCCCTCTGATTGCTCTGCTGTCAAGAAGCACGTTTCCACCAGCTGTATTCAACACTACAATGCATTTTTTAAACTATATTTGCATCCAAGACAATAAAGACACCTTATTTTTTTTGAAAAGCCTGTGATGTGTGGCCTTAAATACTATCCTG